ACTAAAAATACAAAACATTAGCTGGGCGTGGTGGCGCATGCCTGTAGTCTCAGGTACTCGGAAGGGTGAGGCACAAGAATCGCTTGAGTCTGGAAGGTGGAGGTTGCAGTGAGCCGAGAACACGCCACTAAACTCCAGCCGGGGTGACAGAGCAAGACTCTGTCTCAAAAAACAAACAAACAATTAATTACAGAAAGGTAAGCCTGGCCAATAGGTCAGGAAAAGCAGCCCCACTGCAGATCCACACCACTACGGAAACTTGAGGCACCACACACATGACTTTGCTGACTGGGGGCAAAGGATGAACTAGTGAGCAAACTTGGGAGGCTGAGACAGGAGGATCGCTTGAACCTGGGAGGTAGAGGTTGCAGTGAGCCAAGATCGCACCACTGCTCTCCAGCCAGGTGACAGAGCGAGACTCCAGCTCAAAAAAAAAAAAAAAGTCAAGATATTAAATATGAAAGCAACACTTTATTTTTTATTTTATTTTATTTTAAGACAGGGTCTCTCTCTGTCACCCAGACTGGAGTACAGTGACATGATCTCTGCTCACTGTGATCTCTGCCTCCCAGGCTCAAACTATCCTCCCACATCAGCCTCCCAAATAGCTGGGACTACAGGGGCCCACCACCACACCTGACTAATTTTTGTATTTTTGGTAGAGATGCGGTTTCACCATGTTGCCCAGCCTGATCTTGAACTTCTGGATTCAAGTGATCCGCCCTCCTCGGCCTCCCAAAGTGCTGGGACTACAGGCTTGAGCCACCTCGCCCAGCTGAAAGTGACACTTTAATACTTTCAGGAAATTATAGGAGATGATTGTTAAGAGCTCAGGATAAAGAGAAGTTTCTGGCCGGGAACGGTGGCTCACACCTGTAATCCCAGCACTTTCAGTGGCGGAGCACCTGTGGCCAAGAGTTTGAGACCAGCCTGGCCAACATGGTGAAACCCCATCTCTACTAAAAATACAAAAATTGAGGTGCCGCTGTTGCTGCTCGTGTTAAATCTAGAACCGTAGCCAGACATGGGACTGGAGGACGAGCAAAAGATGCTTACCGAATCCGGAGATCCTGAGGAGGAGGAAGAGGAAGAGGAGGAATTAGTGGATCCCCTAACAACAGTGAGAGAGCAATGCGAGCAGTTGGAGAAATGTGTAAAGGCCCGGGAGCGGCTAGAGCTCTATGATGAGCATGTATCCTCTCGATCACATACAGAAGAGGATTGCACGGAGGAGCTCTTTGACTTCTTGCATGCAAAGGACCATTGCGTGGCCCACAAACTCTTTAACAACTTGAAATAAATGTGTGGACTTAATTCACCCCAGCCTTCATC